GATGGAGAAGAAGCTGCTCCCTAGATATTGGGTCCATTTGATATCTAAGGGAAGAGTCATATTCCCTGTAAGTACCAAAAGGCTCTCATCCCAGAGCCACCAGCACCTTGCAGTCAGTTCTTGGTCAACTTGACTGCAGGTTGGGAAGGGTCCGCAGGCGCCTCCTGGGGAGGGGTGGGACTGAAGGTCTCCGCCCACAGAGAACAGCTCTCCCGCAAAGACAAGAAATGCACGTTTCCACAGAATTACACAGCGCTAAATACAGAAACTCCTTTCAGTAAAAAGCGATTGCTATGAACGTGTTAAAGCATCAAGTCTGGTTTTCCGCCACCTCTCCGGGCTGAGGTGGCCTGGGGACACCAAGAGGAGGCCCTCCCACTCTCCTCTCGCACCCGCTTTTAGGTGGCCCTCTTCTAGGGCGGAGAGATCACCAAAAGCCGCTGAGCAAGGACAGCCCTTCCAGTCGTCGCTCGCGGGCACGGAGCTGGGAGCGCGCGGGAACCGACCGGGCCTTACTCTGGGGCGGGCAGCTGTAAGACATTCGGAGGGCGGGTCGGGCCTGGCTGGGGCGGAGACTGGGCGGGGCCGGGCCCGGGAGCCTCCTCAGCCCCACTGGCTTGCCCCGCGCGCGCTTCCTCCAGCCACCCCCACTTCCCCAACCCTGTACGGGTTCAGGGGGCCGGAGACAGCAGCTAGGGAATAAGGTCAAGCGGACTGGATCCGGCACCGCCCAGGGGCGGCGGCCTCCGCCCAGGAAGCCCCACCCAGCGGGAGCCAGGACGCCGCGGCGCCGGCAGAGCCCACGAGCGACCCGGCGAGGGCGCGTGCGGCGTGACGACGCGACTCGCGGCGCGTCCCGTGACGCCATCGCGCCCGCTTTTGAAAGTTGGCGCCCGGGGCCGCCTCCCATGCTGCCCTGCGCCAACCCCTCCCCTCACCTTTCCTCCCCCGCCCTCTACTCGCCGCCCGGCCGGTCCCCCCACCCGTCCCTTCCCTTATCAGCACCCGCGGCCCCGGCAGCGCCGACGCAGGCGCACTGCACCGCGCCGCCGCCATTTTGTGTCTGAGCCTGTGGAGCGATTAAACCGTGCGCGGAGCTGCTTCTTTGGCGGCAGCGGCGGCGGCGGTGGCCGGTGCGGACGCGCGGAGCTCGCCGGAGACGCCGGGTGGCCGGAGCCGTGGAGCGGCGGCGGAGCGGGCGCCGCGGGGGGTGTGGCGCGGAGGTAAGGGGGCCCGGGGTGGAGGAGGTTTCGCGGTTTCATAAAATGATTTGTGCTTTTCTTTTAGAATGATTACGGACCTGAAGCCAAAGAACAAGATGCGCTAGTGGACAGATTGCTGACCAGGGGCTTGAGAGCTGGGTTCTATTTTCCCTCCTCAAACTGACTTTGCAGCCACGGAGAGGTAAGTGCTATTTCCATTTTTTCTATCTTAAATAAATAACAATCTGTGTTCTCCCTTAATAAAGGCAGGGGAAATGGAAGGTGATGCAGTCGAAGCCATTGTGGAGGAGTCCGAAACTTTTATTAAAGGAAAGGAGAGAAAGACTTACCAGAGACGCCGGGAAGGGGGCCAGGAAGAAGATGCCTGCCACTTACCCCAGAACCAGACGGATGGGGGTGAGGTGGTCCAGGATGTCAACAGCAGTGTACAGATGGTGATGATGGAACAGCTGGACCCCACCCTTCTTCAGATGAAGACTGAAGTAATGGAGGGCACAGTGGCTCCAGAAGCAGAGGCTGCTGTGGACGATACCCAGATTATAACTTTACAGGTTGTAAATATGGAGGAACAGCCCATAAACATAGGAGAACTTCAGCTTGTTCAAGTACCTGTTCCTGTGACTGTACCTGTTGCTACCACTTCAGTAGAAGAACTTCAGGGGGCTTATGAAAATGAAGTGTCTAAAGAGGGCCTTGCGGAAAGTGAACCCATGATATGCCACACCCTACCTTTGCCTGAAGGGTTTCAGGTGGTTAAAGTGGGGGCCAATGGAGAGGTGGAGACACTAGAACAAGGGGAACTTCCACCCCAGGAAGATCCTAGTTGGCAAAAAGACCCAGACTATCAGCCACCAGCCAAAAAAACAAAGAAAACCAAAAAGAGCAAACTGCGTTATACAGAGGAGGGCAAAGATGTAGATGTGTCTGTCTACGATTTTGAGGAAGAACAGCAGGAGGGTCTGCTATCAGAGGTTAATGCAGAGAAAGTGGTTGGTAATATGAAGCCTCCAAAGCCAACAAAAATTAAAAAGAAAGGTAAAACGAGTTTATCCATAGTGGTTTCATAATGCAGCAAGTAAGTGTTTTATTTTGCACATAGGTGTAAAGAAGACATTCCAGTGTGAGCTTTGCAGTTACACGTGTCCACGGCGTTCAAATTTGGATCGTCACATGAAAAGCCACACTGATGAGAGACCACACAAGTGCCATCTCTGTGGCAGGGCATTCAGAACAGTCACCCTCCTGAGGAATCACCTTAACACACACACAGGTGCTGGATAAGAATGTTGGGGGCTACAACAGTTGCTCTTCCTGTTACTCCATCCTTTCTCTAGGTACTCGTCCTCACAAGTGCCCAGACTGCGACATGGCCTTTGTGACCAGTGGAGAATTGGTTCGGCATCGTCGTTACAAACACACCCACGAGAAGCCATTCAAGTGTTCCATGTGCGATTACGCCAGTGTAGAAGTGAGTGTTCAGCTTTTTGTTGGTATCTCTCTGAAGTTAAAGTTCGGTTGTTTTCGTATTTCAGGTCAGCAAATTAAAACGTCACATTCGCTCTCATACTGGAGAGCGTCCGTTTCAGTGCAGTTTGTGCAGTTATGCCAGCAGGGACACATACAAGCTGAAAAGGCACATGAGAACCCATTCAGGTAGGACTTCTCCACTCCTTACTGTATTAATGATTTATGTGTTCATTCTGTATTTTCTTTAAAGGGGAAAAGCCTTATGAATGTTATATTTGTCATGCTCGGTTTACCCAAAGTGGTACCATGAAGATGCACATTTTACAGAAGCACACAGAAAATGTGGCCAAATTTCACTGTCCCCACTGTGACACAGTCATAGCCCGAAAAAGTGATTTGGGTAAGTAGATTAACTAGTGAGAAGTGAAAAAAACATTACCCTGGGCTTTTTACTGTGCTTTCAGGTGTCCACTTGCGAAAGCAGCATTCCTATATTGAGCAAGGCAAGAAATGCCGTTACTGTGATGCTGTGTTTCATGAGCGCTATGCCCTCATCCAGCATCAGAAGTCACACAAGAATGAGAAGCGCTTTAAGTGTGACCAGTGTGATTACGCTTGTAGACAGGTAGGAACCTTCATTGAAAGTTGTTGGTGCTTGCTCTGAGGCCTTTCCCCCTATGCCGTTTCAGGAGAGGCACATGATCATGCACAAGCGCACCCACACCGGGGAGAAGCCTTACGCCTGCAGCCACTGCGATAAGACCTTCCGCCAGAAGCAGCTTCTCGACATGCACTTCAAGCGCTATCACGACCCCAACTTCGTCCCTGCGGCTTTTGTCTGTTCTAAGTGTGGGAAAACATTTACACGTCGGGTAAGGGTCAGAACTTCACTTTGCCTGTTATGGGTGTGAAAGAGGATTTTGTTCTTTTTGTTAGAATACCATGGCAAGACATGCTGATAATTGTGCTGGCCCAGATGGCGTAGAGGGGGAAAATGGAGGAGAAACGAAGAAGAGTAAACGTGGAAGAAAAAGAAAGATGCGCTCTAAGAAAGAAGATTCCTCTGACAGTGGTAAGTGACTTGTTCCTTGATTTGCTTACTATCCACCACCTGTGCTTCCTGATTTCATGAAAAGAAAATGCTGAACCAGATCTGGACGACAATGAGGATGAGGAGGAGCCTGCCGTAGAAATTGAACCTGAGCCAGAGCCTCAGCCTGTGACCCCAGCCCCACCACCCGCCAAGAAGCGGAGAGGACGACCCCCTGGCAGAACCAACCAGCCCAAACAGAACCAGCGTAAGTTGTTCATCTCTGCTCTGGAGGCTGGCGTTCTGTCTGTGCTCTTCTTTGCCAGCAACAGCTATCATTCAGGTTGAAGACCAGAATACAGGTGCAATTGAGAACATTATAGTTGAAGTAAAAAAAGAGCCAGATGCTGAGCCCGCAGAGGGAGAGGAAGAGGAGGCCCAGCCAGCTGCCACAGATGCCCCCAACGGAGACCTCACGCCCGAGATGATCCTCAGCATGATGGACCGGTGATGGCGGAGCCTTGTGCGTCGCCAGGACTTCTCTGGGCTGTGTTTAAACGGCCCGCATCTTAATTTTTCTCCCTTCTTTCTTTTTTTGGCTTTGGGAAAAGCATCATTTTACCAAACATACCGAGAACGAAAACTTCAAGGATGATGTTAGAAAAAAATGTGATTTAACTAGAACTTGCTGTCTGATGTTAGCAAATCATGGAATGTTCTGAGTCCCTGAGGGTTTACTGTGAAGTGCTGAGGACAGTGTTGACAACTAACTCGTTTTCCTAGATGGAAACGGAGACATTGACCCCTCCCTCCATGTGGTAAACCACTCCAGAATGGCCACCAGGCTTCCCAGAGTTCTATGGTCTTCTTCCCAAGAGAGTTTTTAATTGTAAATGCATACTTGGGAAGGACTTAGAGTTTTAAACTGTTTTTTGCTTTTGCTTTTCCCTGACTCCCTTTGCTTGGAGTCAGCTGCACACCAGTAGTATGGCATGCTACGATCAGGTTCTGTCCTGAAAGCTTTGCCTCTTTCTTGGCAAAGTTTCTGGTATGGTCAAGCTTGTAAATAACTTTTTTTACATTTTAATCTTTTCCATTAATTAAGAGGTTGAAAAGAAGTGCAGTGTAAGAAAACCCAGCATTTTAATTACTTGCAAATTAAGTTACCACAGACTCTGTAGTGTGTAAATGTTGACAAGGAATTGGATCACAATCATGTAGCAGAATGGCACCCAGACCACTGCCCACCAGTGACGGACATGCACGTGGCAGATCATGATTTCCAGCCCACGGAGCCAGCATTTGAACCTTGTATAATTAACTTTCAGTTATGATTTCCCATCGACATTTTCTTTGCCCTGTTTGTAGCTGATTGTTGTGTTTTATAAATCTTCTGTTAAGGCAGAAGGGTGATTATGAGTGGTTCACAGCAGCCCTTATAAGCTGGGCCAGAAAATTTCACTAGGTCAGTAATTTAAACCTTGGATCTTCAAAAAATAAAATAATGTGAAGCAAAACCAACTAAAAAGTGATTCTTGCACATGAACTGTCACATGTTTAAAAATGTGTTTTTTAGAGAGCCTCAGTCTTACTGATTTCAAACACTTTTTTCTTCTGTGTATTGCTTTTAAGAGAGCCATCAGTTAGCTATCAGACTCTAGGTTGATGCATTTTGTACTTAGCTGTACTGTGTGATATTTTTCATTATTTTAGGACGCCAACATGAGACCTGTAATAAAATATGTAATGGGGTTGAAAGCTGGGGAGGAGGATCTACTGCTGTACAGCTAATAAATCATAACGGATTAACAAGTGCTCCAAAGACTCCATCTTGCGTGATTCCTGCCTGCTTGAGG